GAATAATAATACTACTTTGCAGTATGCAAAGTGTTGTATGGGGGCTGTGTGTGTGTGTGTGTGTGTGTGTGTGTATATATATATATATATGGTTTTTTTTTTTTGAGACGGAGTCTGGCTCTGTCCCCCAGGCTGGAGTGCAGTGGCATGATCTCAGCTCACTGCAACCTCTGCCTCCCAGGTTCAAGCGATTCTCCTGCCTCAGCCTCCTGAGTAGCTGGGACTACAGGCATGCACCATTGTGTCCAGCTATGGCGATGACATTTAATCAGGAAGGGCACACCGTAGGCACTTTCCCCTCCCTGAAGGTTTTCCATGTGGGCTTTCCAAAGCCCATCTTTCCCACTCCATGTTCCTGTGCTTTTCTTTTCTTTTCTTTTCTTTTTTTTTTTTTTTTTTTTTGAGACAAGGTCTTGCTCTGTCAACCAGGCTGGAATGCAGTGGCATGATCATAACTCACTGCAGCCTGCATCTCCTGGACTCAAGAGATACTCCTGCCTCAGCTTCTTGAGTAGCTGGGACTACAGGTGCATGCCAACACATCCAGCTAATTTTTGTGTTTTTTGTAGAGATGGGGTTTCGCTATTTTATTTATTTATTTAGAGACAGAGCTTCGCTCTTGTTGCCCAGGCTGGAGAGCAATGGCTTGTGAGCCACTGTGCTTGGTGGTTTCACTATTTAAAAACAAACAAACAAAAGAGATAGTGGCCAGGCACCTTGGCTCATGCCTGTAATCCCAGCACTTTGGGATGCCGAGGTGGGTGGATCACCTGAGGTCAGGAGTTCGAGACCAGCCTGGCCAACATGATGAAACCCTATCTCTACTAAAAATACAAAAAATTAGCCAGGTATAGTAGCAGTGGCTGTAATCCCAGCTACTCAGGAGGCTGAGGCAGGAGAATCACTTGAACCCAGGAGGCAGAGGTTGCAGTGAGCCAAGATTGTGCCACTGCACTCTAGCCTGGGCAACAAGAGGGAAATTCTGTCTCAAAAAAAAAAAAAAACAAAAAGAGATAGGGTCTCGCTATGTTGCGCAGGTGGGTCTTGACTCCTAGGCTCAAGCGATCCTTCTGCTTTGGCTTCCCAGAGTGCTGAGATTTCACCCTGTGCTTTTTGAACCAAAGTTCTGGATTCAATATTTGTCCTTGTTAAATATCACATTATTATATGTGGCCCAATCTTCCTCACTTTCTTACAGCCTCCATCATGTCATCCAAACAGTCACTTTCCCAGGCAGCCCCATGAATAGTCACAGCTCTGACAACCCAGGTGTTTTGTGTTTGCATTACAAACTCTTACAAGCCAAGGATCAAGCCTGTGACACTCCGCTAGCGACATTCCAGGGAGACAAGTATCCGTTGATTTGTTGATTTGGATCTTTGGTGCATCCAGCCCGCAATTCCCCATCATTCCTGCAAGAGTTTCACAACTGACCTTGGTAAAAATTTGGATGCACAATTACATCCTTTTAGCGCCCAGCCCCACCTTCACCCCTTTTGCAGGGTGCCTCTGACAGCTGCTGCAGGAAACATGGCCAAGTTTGCCCTGAATCAGAACCTGCCCGGTGAGTGTGCAAAAAGAGAGATGTGTGTGTGTGCGCCCTCCCCGTGCCCCCGTCGTGCCTCCAGACCTGGGCGGCCCCCGCCTGTGCCCGGTCCCCGCCGCCGGGGGCGCACGCAGCCCGAGCTCGCCCTACTCGGTGGAGACGCCCTACGGCTTCCACCTGGACCTGGACTTCCTCAAGTACATAGAGGAGCTGGAGCGTGGCCCCGCTGCCCGCCGCGCCCCGGGACCCCCGACCTCGCGCCGTCCCCGCGCGCCCCGGCCCGGCCTCGCGGGCGCACGTAGCCCAGGCGCCTGGACATCCAGCGAGTCCCTGGCCAGTGACGACGGTGGAGCACCGGGCATACTCTCCCAGGGCGCGCCCTCGGGGCTCCTGATGCAGCCGCTGTCGCCGCGCGCGCCCGTGCGCAACCCGCGCGTCGAGCACACGCTCCGGGAGACCAGCCGGCGGCTGGAGCTGGCGCAGACACACGAGCGCGCGCCCAGCCCCGGCCGCGGGGTCCCGCGCAGCCCACGCGGGTCCGGCCGCAGCAGCCCCGCCCCTAACCTTGCCCCTGCTTCGCCCGGCCCTGCCCAACTGCAGCTGGTGCGCGAGCAGATGGCCGCGGCGCTGCGGCGCCTGCGCGAGCTCGAGGACCAGGCGCGAACGCTGCCCGAGCTGCAGGAGCAGGTGCGCGCGCTGCGCGCCGAGAAGGCGCGGCTGCTGGCCGGGCGCGCGCAGCCCGAGCCGGACGGGGAGGCTGAGACGCGCCCGGACAAGCTCGCCCAGCTGCGGCGGCTCACCGAGCGCCTGGCCACCTCCGAGCGCGGCGGCCGTGCCAGGGCCAGCCCCCGGGCTGACAGCCCAGACGGCCTGGCTGCAGGGCGCAGCGAGGGCGCGCTCCAGGTCCTCGACGGGGAGGTCGGGAGTCTCGATGGGACGCCCCAGACCCGGGAGGTGGCCGCCGAGGCCGTGCCCGAGACCCGAGAAGCGGGTGCCCAGGCCGTGCCGGAGACCCGGGAGGCCGGCGTGGAGGCTGCCCCCGAGACCGTGGAGGCGGACGCGTGGGTGACCGAGGCGCTGCTGGGGCTGCCTGCGGCCGCCGAGCGCGAGCTAGAGCTGCTGCGCGCCAGTCTGGAGCACCAGCGCGGGGTGAGTGAGCTTCTGCGGGGCCGGTTGCGGGAGCTGGAGGAAGCCCGCGAGGCTGCGGAGGAGGCAGCGGCGGGGGCCCGGGCCCAGCTACGCGAGGCCACCACCCAGACCCCGTGGAGCTGTGCCGAAAAGGCCGCGCAGACCGAGTCCCCGGCAGAGGCGCCCTCCTTGACTCAGGAGAGCTCGCCCGGATCCATGGACGGAGACAGGGCCGTGGCGCCCGCGGGTGAGTCCCGACCCCGTCGCTGGGCCCTGGCTCGAACTCAGTGCCCTCATCTCATCCCCGCCAGGCATCCTCAAATCCATCATGAAGAAGAGAGACGGCACACCTGGTGCCCAACCCAGCTCCGGACCCAAGAGCCTGCAGTTTGTTGGGGTCCTCAACGGAGAGTGAGCGCCTTTCCCCTCCTGTGGCAGCTTCTGGTTTAGCAGACACCTCCCACCCTGCCCCCAGGTACGAGAGCTCCTCCAGCGAGGACGCCAGCGACAGCGATGGCGACAGCGAGAACGGTGGCGCCGAGCCCCCGGGTAGCTCCTCGGGCTCCGGGGATGACAGCGGCGGGGGATCCGACTCGGGCACCCCTGGCCCTCCCAGCGGCGGGGACATCCGGGACCCTGAGCCCGAGGCGGAGGCAGAGCCTCAGCAGGTGGCACAGGGGAGGTGAGCGGCGCTCGCTAGTTGTTTGGAGAGGACCATCCTGAGTCTCTCCTGGCCTCCTCTGCAGGTGCGAGCTGAGCCCGCGTCTGAGGGAGGCGTGCGTAGCGCTGCAGCGGCAGCTGAGCCGGCCCCGCGGAGTAGCCAGCGACGGCGTGAGTGCCCCGGGAGCGCAGCACCAGGGAGTGCCGATGTTATCTTGGCCCCTGTCCCTTGCAGGGCGCAGTGCGCCTCGTGGCCCAGGAGTGGTTTCGAGTGTCCAGCCAGCGGCGCTCTCAGGCGGAGCCCGTGGCCAGGATGCTGGAAGGGGTGAGGCGCCTGGGACCCGAACTGCTGGCGCACGTGGTGAACCTGGCGGATGGCAACGGGAACACGGCCCTGCACTACAGTGTGTCCCACGGGAACCTGGCCATCGCAAGCCTGCTCCTGGATACGGGTCAGAGCCAAGGGAGGGTGGGTGGGACACCAATCTCCGTGGACGGCCCCCTTTTCTCTCCCAGGGGCCTGCGAGGTCAACCGCCAGAACCGAGCCGGCTACTCGGCCCTCATGCTGGCTGCACTCACCTCTGTGAGGCAGGAAGAGGAGGACATGGCTGTGGTCCAGAGACTCTTCTGCATGGGTGATGTCAATGCCAAGGCCAGTCAGGTGCGTGGGCGCCCCCACTGTGGCTCTCAGCCCAGCCTGTTCCCTCTTCCTCCCCACTCCCCAGACGGGGCAGACAGCCCTCATGCTGGCCATCAGCCATGGCCGACAGGACATGGTGGCAACCCTACTGGCGTGTGGGGCTGATGTGAATGCGCAGGATGCGGATGGGGCCACAGCGCTGATGTGTGCCAGTGAGTATGGGCGCCTGGACACCGTGCGGCTGCTGCTCACCCAGCCAGGCTGTGACCCTGCCATCCTGGACAATGTAAGACCCCACAATGGGGCTGGCATCTTGGGTCAGGGATCTGACTGTCCCTAACGTTCCACAGGAGGGCACCAGTGCCCTGGCCATCGCCCTGGAGGCTGAGCAGGATGAGGTGGCCGCTCTGCTACATGCCCACCTGAGCTCGGGCCAGCCCGACACCCAGGTGAGCACAGCTCTGGAAGAAACAAACTTTCCCAGCAGGCCCCCCTCTTTTCCCCTCTCTCCAGAGCGAGTCACCCCCTGGCTCCCAGACAGCCACACCTGGTGAAGGAGAATGCGGTGACAATGGAGAGAACCCCCAGGTTCAGTAAGCTGCCTCGTCTGGCTCACTACACCTAGCTGTGGGGAGATCTCCTCGTCAGTCACCTCAGCCTTTGGCGCACAGAAGGGTCCAGGGTCCCCTGCTCAGAGGCTAACACTGGCCGAAGAGAAAGGCAATTTCAGTTGGGGTGACTGTGGCAGGAAGGGGCTCACTCTGGCCCCACCAAGGTGAGGTGGGGACCAAGTGATAGAGCCCTGATCCACCCACTCTCTGAAACTTCTTTGCTAATAAAACATTCCTACTACGCTTGTGTTTTGTTTGGGGTAGAGGGTGCAA